ACTACCCCTACAAAACCAAGATCCAGAAACGTACAGGATGACATTGTAACAATTCACAAGAGGAATTCAGAATAGCAGCTTTCCAAATTTTCCTTTTTCTCTGCTAATTGTGTGGGCAATTACATCAGCCTTGGGATCATATAAATTTTTCATTAAACATGTGAACATTGTTTGATTGACTCTCTGATGGTTGTTGCTTTGTAACAGATAATCTTCAAAATAGTAGAAACAGAAGAAACATAAGGACAACTCAGAAGAACTATGTGAATTTGGATTTAGATTTTTAACCCCCATGACCCCATCACATTCTCTGACTACATTGCATATGTTTCTCTACTGACCAGCTCAAACATTGTTGTTTGAACCACTAATGGTGAACAGTAAAGATCATCAAAACAGTCAATATGCTTGAATAGGCTCCACTATAGCCAGGGTTGGCAGTAATGCAAATGCTGCTGGAGGATGTAACCAGTATGGGACCCTTCTTATAGACCAATATCTCAAAATTGAGGAGTTGTTTTGCCTAACACAGCCCCACAGAAGAAGACCTAACCATCTGCAACCTCATTCTTCCACAAATTGACAATGACTTTCTACAGTATTCTTTTAGGCACAAACCACTGACCCTGGTCTAAGGAGCTTCCATTGTAGACGTCCCTGGAACCACCTGGCGGGATACATGTGATAGTAACAAGTTTGACAACAGAGTCTGACATGATTCACAAAAATATACGTTCCTGTCTGCCACTGGTTTTTCCACAACACTGAATGTCATCATAAAGTCCAGTTACCCTCTATCTCCTACACCACATTGACTCCAGCAAGGGAATTTGCGTATCAAAACTGCTTCTCACACACCCATCCTCTTAGCTGCCAAAACTCAGCATGTATTTGTAATCAAAGCAGAGACAGCCCTATTCCTCTGTATCATTTTCACCCTGCCAATTCACTAGGCATCAAGGGTGTAAAAAACTGCCTGGATATACCTCCCATATATAAGCACCATGCTTATCTGAGAAGCCCTAGAACTCTGTGGATGAACCTTGAAGGAGCCTCCAAGCCTGAACCAAAGCACTACAGATCACCTGCTATCTTCATAGCACCATGAGGTAAAGTCTTTCTCTGCTTCACTGACCTTATTAAAATGTAATTAATTGCTGCCTATTTTTACAGTGAAGAATCTGATGGAAAGCTTATTGAAGACAGCCTGATTCAGCTGAGATGTCACTTTACATGGAAGTTGTTAATTGAAGCCCCTGAAATTCCTGATTTAGAAAACAGGATCTGGGAAGAGATTCAGTTCCTGGACACCAAATACAATGTGGGAATACACAACCTACTAGCCTATGTGAAACACCTGAAAGGCCAGAATGAGGAAGCCCTGGTCAGCTTGAAAAAGGCTGAAGACTTAATTCAGAAAGAACATGCCAACCAAGCAGATATTAGAAGTCTGGTGACCTGGGGCAACTTTGCCTGGGTGTATTACCACATGGGCAGATTGGCAGAAGCCCAGACTTACCTGGACAAGGTGGAGAACACTTGCAAGAAGTTTGCAAATCCTTCCCGCTATAGAATGGAGTGTCCAGAGGTGGACTGTGAGGAAGGATGGGCCTTGGCGAAGTGTGGTGGAAAGAATTATGAACGGGCCAAGACCTGCTTTGAAAAGGCTCTGGAAGGGAACCCTGAAAACCCTGAATTCAATACTGGGTACGCAATCACCGTCTATCGCCTGGATAAATTTAACACAGCATCAGGGAGGAATAAGGCATTTTCTCTGCACGTCCTAAAACGAGCTGTCAGGCTAAATCCAGATGATGTATATATTAGGGTTCTCCTTGCCCTGAAGCTTCAGGATGAAGGACAGGAAGCTGAAGGAGAAAAGTACATTGAAGAAGCTCTGACCAGTATATCTTCACAGGCCTATGTCTTTCAATATGCAGCCAAGTTTTATCGAAGAAAAGGGTCTGTGGATAAAGCTCTTGAGCTCTTAAAAATGGCCTTGGAGACAACACCCACTTCTGCCTTCCTGCATCACCAAATGGGGCTTTGCTACAGGGCACAAATGATCCAAATCAAGGAAGCTACAAACTGGCAGCCTAGAGGGCAAGATAGGGAAACTGTGGACAGATTGGTTCAATTGGCTATATGCAAATTTGAAAAGACTATAATGTTAAAGCGAACATTTGAGATGGCCTATGTTGACCTGGCTGAAACGTATGCAGAAATAGGCCACCACAGAAAGGCTGAGGAACATTTTCAGAAAGGGTTACGCATGAAGATCTTTGAAGATCAGCTAAAGCAAGAGATTCATTACCACTACGGCCGTTTCCAAGAACATCATGGGAAATCTCAAGATAAAGCAATTACCCATTATTTAAAAGGTTTGAAAATAGAAAAAATGTCCCATTCCAGGGAAAAACTTCTCAATGCTTTAGAGAAATTGGCTAAAAGATGTATTCACCAGAATGTACGGGTTGTGGAAAGTGTCAGCCTCCTTGGGCTTATCCACAAATTGAAAGGAGAAGTAAGTGATGCTTTGCTGTGCTATGAGAGGGCTCTGAGGCTGGCTGCTGACCTGAACCCTATATTTTAACATAGAGGTCACCATTATCCATTTAATGGTCTTATAACTAAATAGAATGACTATGAAATTAAATAATGCAAACTTAAAGCTGTTGGAAATTTACCTTATTTTGAGCCTTGAGAGGAATGTGGCTGTGTGGCCTGAGTTATGTAGCATGCAACTGCAACTTCTGCTTTTTCCTGTAAATGATCAGGAAAGGCCTTGTGGCACCAGACATAAGACCCCCTGAAAGTATCATCCCTCCTGATGGAATGGTAAAGCAATCTTTCTTGGAACATAGCAAGTAGTAACCGATCAAATTGCTATAACGTGTGTACTGACCTTATGTGGAAAATGCTGCAACCCTGTTTACTGCCTATGTAAGTGAAATCTTAACTTCCCCATTTTGGAATGCTGACTCCAGTCATTAGGTGTCTGTATTTCCTGAGTGGTTACCCTCAAGCTTTGTGCTCAAATAAACTCTATACTTAATCATAGTTTCTGAATTCCATTATTTGAGATTGAGACA